GGAAGCTGAGAAAGTGAGGAGGCGGTTTGGGGGAGCACACTCCCCTACTCATCCCTCTCATCTCAAACTCACCTTCTACTGCACAGGAACACTGAGGATCACCAACCACCCGTGACCATGAGCTTGATCTTGCCAGGTTCGGTTAGTGGAATGCAACCACACATCAACAGTGTTAGAGCAAATATATATATATATATATATATATATATATATATATATATATCTCCAACAATATTCCCTGAGAAGCGTTCAATGCCCTGTTCTTTTCAATATATGGGAAAACTAAAAACAACAAAATACCATCAGGTTTACAAGACTTCCCAAGATAGATGGTCACACATGTTTTCAGGGGATATATACAAATGATTTTGATCACTTGATACCTTGAAAAGAGCTATTTTGGGACGAGAATGATATTCGTAAGTGACAAGTATGAAACGAGTGTTCAGTGACATTAAAAAAGCAAACCGACCCACACATAGAGGAAGAGCTTTGGACGTAGGGATGTGAAACTGGTCTTAAGTGTAATGAAAAGCCAAGATGCTGCCCCAGTAAGAGAAAAGAAATCAACATAACAATGGGATGCAGCAAGAATACTGAGACAGGGTAGAATATCTTTTTTAAAAGTGAATTATTCCTTCATTTTCAGTCGATACAGAAAAAACTGCAGAAGACCCAGAGGGATATCATAGCAGACTAAAAGTTTGCTATCTTTCACTTGTGGAAAAGCATTAAGATCATTTTACCTTAAAAAGAAGGTGAGGTGACTTGATGACTACCACTAAGAAAATATAACCTTCTGGAAAACTATCCCTACCTTGATGATTTTATACACACAAGAGATGAACAATGAGGAATATGCTTATATGTATTGAGAAAGAGGTGGGCCTGTAGCATTGTCACAAGGGTGCACAAATACTGAGAGTGACTGCTGAAGAAATGGTCCCCATCAGTGACCCTCAGGTGAGACCAGGGGGCCTAGTGTTTCAGCACAGCCTGGGCAATTGGAATGCAGGGTTTCTAAGATTCCATGACACCCCCACCTTCTAATTCTGTTATTGCAACTGCAGACCGTTACCTGGTACGCTGGCTGCTACCTCCCTCACTCTTGTCAGAGTCGGAGCTACAGGCAGTGCCTTCAGCTCTGAGCTCAGGCATCCCGGTCCCTGTTTTTGCGGTTAAGGACTCTAAAGTGTTGTGTCGTGTTCATCAACTTTTTCTCAACCGTAAGTTAACAATTCCAGTAATTGTCATCTCTACCCATCATGTGTCTGGGTTTCTTCTCCCCAGTCCCTGGCTCTACCTCTTCTGCCACAAACGTCAGCATGGTGGTATCTGCCGACCCTTTGTCCAGCGAGAGGGCAGAGATGAACATCCTAGAAATCAACCAGGAATTGCGCTCGCAGCTGGCAGAGAGCAATCAGCAGTTCCGAGACCTCAAAGAGAAATTCCTTATAACTCAAGCTACTGCCTACTCCCTGGCCAACCAGCTGAAGAAATACAGTAAGTTCTATAGATTCACAATGATGAACGTGCCACTGAGGCAGGCGTGTCTGTCTTTTCTCAGAGTGTGAAGAGTACAAAGACATCATAGACTCTGTGCTGAGGGATGAACTGCAGTCCATGGAGAAGCTGGCAGAGAAGCTCAGGCAAGCTGAGGAGCTCAGGTGAGCGGGCCCCATTGGGGGCAGGCAGATGGATTATTAAATGTTCTCTACTATCTCACCTTAGGCAGTATAAAGCCCTGGTTCACTCTCAGGCAAAAGAGCTGACCCAGTTACGGGAGAAGTTACGGGAAGGGAGAGATGCCTCCCGCTGGCTGAACAAGCATCTGAAAACCCTCCTCACTCCTGATGACCCTGACAAGTCCCAGGGTCAGGACCTCCGAGAGCAGCTGGCTGAGGGGCACAGGCTGGCAGAGCACCTTGTTCACAAGCTGAGCCCAGGTAAGGTGGCCATGGGCCCTGATGACACACAGAAATATTTCAATGGACACATCTGTATTTGCAGAAAATGATGAAGATGAAGATGAGGATGAAGACGACAAAGACGAGGAGGTTGAGAAAGTACAGGAATCACCTGCCCCCAGGTAACATTGAATAATCAGGAGCGGGTAATGGGTTCTGTCATCTCTATCCCACTGGGCTCATCAGGGAGGTGCAGAAGACTGAAGAAAAGGAAGTCCCTCAGGACTCACTGGAGGAATGTGCTGTCACTTGTTCAAATAGTCACAACCCTTCTAACTCCAACCAGCCTCACAGGAGCACCAAAATCACATTTAAGGAACACGAAGTTGACTCTGCTCTGGTTGTAGAGAGTGAACACCCTCATGATGAAGAGGAGGAAGCTCTAAACATTCCCCCAGGTAGCCTCTCTATTCTTTGTCCCTCCTAGCTCACTGTGACCTGCTCTTCTGAATTTGTTTACAGAAAATCAAAATGACCATGAGGAGGAGGAGGGGAAAGCGCCAGTGCCCCCCAGGTAACTGTGGATTTGTGGGCTGTTAGTTCAATGGTTTCAATTTCTTAATCCCTCTCAAGCATAGGAACCGACAATCACTTGAACCAGGTGAACTGACCAACCTCAGGGATTTCCTGATCTCACCTGTGGTCTCCCATGTGGCTAATCCAGGGTGAGATGCATATATGCTTTCTGTATGTTTTGTTGCCAGAGAAATGTGTTTTGTCTCATTCTAGACACCATGACAAGTCCAACTCTTACCGGCATCGTGAAGTCTCTTTCTTGGCATTGGATGAACAGAAAGTTTGCTCCGCTCAGGATGTTGCCAGGGATTACTCCAATCCCAAATGGGATGAAACCTCACTTGGCTTCCTCGGTAGGCTCCCTATTGTTTGTACCCCAGATTTGACCTGGCTGGTCTTCTCTTAATTTATTTACAGAAAAGCAAAGTGATCTTGAAGAGGTGAAAGGACAAGAAACAGTTGCTCCCAGGTAATTGAGAAAAATCAGGGGCTGTCTATTCATGGATTAATCTTTAGTCCTTCTTACCCTACAGGCTCAGCAGGGGACCGCTGAGAGTGGACAAGCATGAAATCCCCCAGGAGTCACTGGATGGATGTTGCTTGACTCCTTCCATCCTTCCTGACCTGACTCCCTCCTACCACCCTTATTGGAGCACTTTGTACTCTTTTGAAGACAAGCAAGTCAGCTTGGCTCTTGTAGACAGTGAGTACTCCATTGTGAACATGATAAATCTCATCTGTCTGTCCCTTTGTGAATTTATTTACAGAAATTAAAAAGGATCAAGAGGAGATAGAAGACCAAAGCCCACCATGCCCCAGGTAACTCTGAGGAATCCTGAACAGTTAATTCGCTGGTGTTTATCTTCTGTCTTCTTTACCCCAGGCTCAGCCAGGAGCTGCCAGAGGTGAAGGAGCAGGAAGTCCCAGAGGACTCTGTGAATGAAGTTTACTTGACTCCCTCAGTTCACCATGACGTGTCTGACTGCCACCAGCCTTATAGCAGCACCTTGTCCTCATTGGAGGATCAGCTTGCCTGCTCTGCTCTGGATGTAGCCTGTGAGTACTTCACCCTGGAGATCACAAAGCTCATTGTTCCTACTGAAGCCCCTTCTCCTTTCAGCCCCCACCGAGGCGGCCTGTCCCCAAGGGACTTGGAGTGGAGACTTGAGCCACCACCAGTCAGAGGTGCAAGTTTCACAGGCACAGCTGGAACCAAGCACCCTGGTGCCCAGTTGTCTGCGACTACAGCTGGATCAAGGGTTCCACTGTGGGAACGGCTTGGCCCAGCGGGGCCTTTCCTCCACCACCTGCAGCTTCTCAGCCAATGCTGATTCTGGGAACCAATGGCCCTTCCAAGGTAGGGAAGGAAACGGCGTCATGAAGCTCTAAGCGGATCCCATTGGCTGTGGTTTTCTTTTCAGAGCTGGTTTTAGAGCCCTCTCTGGGGATGAAGAACCCTCCCCAGCTGGAAGATGATGCACTTGAAGGCTCAGCAAGCAACACACAAGGGCGTCAAGTCACTGGCCGGATTCGTGCCTCCCTTGTCCTGATACTGAAGACCATCAGAAGAAGACTCCCGTTCAGCAAGTGGAGACTGGCATTCAGATTCACTGGCCCGCATGCTGAGAGTGCAGAGGTAATCACATCTATGGCTGATAGCTGCACTCACATTTGATTTTTTTTCTCTCTCTCCCCTACAGATACCAAATACTGCTGGAAGGACGCAAAGGATGGCAGGATGAAAGAATGTCACAAAAAGCAGCTTTTCCACTTGATAAAAACAACTAAAACAGCAAAGCAAGTTTAAGTCCAAACACAATACTGCAGGGGTCCTTCACTGAGGATTGAATTTCAGACACAGAATACTCTTGATGACTTCAAGCCACTATGCTCCTTTGATTTGAGAAGCCACATTCCATCCCCCTCCAATTGTGACCAATACCTAGGGAGACCAATGCCCAGATGGACAAATAGCATTGACCGGCGTTAGCCCTGTTTCTCAATTCCCATCGTGTAGAGAACAGGAGTCCGCAGCTGCTGGCAGGAGACAGCATGTCAGCCGGGACTCTGCCAGGGCAGAGTATGAGCAATGCCATGTTCTTGCTGAAAACGCTTAGCCTGAGTTTCATAGGCGGTAACCCTCAGATAACTGCAGAATGTAGAACATTGAACAGGACAACTGACCTGTCTCCTTCAAACAGTCCATGTCACCACCAAGAACACAACAAAAAGGAGAAGAGACATTTTGAGTTCAAAAAGAGTAAAAAGCCTATGCAGCTTATGCTTTTTTAGTCATTTTGAACCCAAAACATCTCCTCATCTTTTTGTTGTTGTCATTGATGGTGGTGACATGGACTTGTTTGTGGAGGACAGGTCAGCTGTCTGGCTCAATGGTCTACATTCTGAAGTTATCTGAAAATGTCGTCATGATTAAATTCAGCCTAAACATTTTGCCAGGAACTCTGCAGAGTCCATGCTGTGAGCTTCCTACCTCAGCCCATCTGCAGGCAGAGAAGGCCCAGTGTGTCCATCCCCAGTGCGGTGATACTAGGATGGTCACTTGGTTAAGGAGGGGTCTAGGAGCTCTGTCCCTTGTAAAGACATCTTATTTGTAAGTAATTTGGAAAGTGGTTTGAAATAGTATAAATATCCTGTATTCTAGTGATCTTCTTCAGAACATTTTATCACCAATTAATCACCCCGTCTGTGTCAGTTATTATATTTAAGTTTGTACATTGAAAATTGTCTATCTCAAAATCTTACCTTATACTTGCTTTTGCTGGCATTCTTCGTAAAAAAGATCATTCCCTGCCCAAATTTTAACTTTCATCCAAAATTAATTTTAATTTCTTTTTGCTGGCATTCTGTTGTGAAAAAGAATATTCTCTGCCCCAATTATAACTTTCATCCAAAATTAATTTTAGTCCATCAGTTAAAATTTTAAGTTTTAAATCTGTTTAATTAAAACATTTCTTGCCTCTCACTCTGGACTATTGGATTTTTTACATATAATGT